CATGAGCCAATTTTGAAAGCAAATGATATTCTGTAACGACTAAAATACACTAAGAAAAATACAACTTTGGGGGTTTGATTGGAATATGTTTGTGGAAGAGTAGAGGGTGAAAGGACAATGATGAAGTGTAACCGTATTTCTAATTTCCTTGCTTTTTAGTGAGTGGAAGGACAAATGTATGTTTTCAGTTTGAGGAGTGGGAGCAGATCCAATCAGAACAGAAGAGAAACTAAATAATGCTAACAAATTCTAACATAGCCTTCATTCTTCACTTTCCTTTCCACCAAGCTCCTGATTCTTCTCTCCTCAAACATCACTCTCTCCCCCAGACCCCAACGCACTTTGCCGAACACATTCTACATCCGTAGAGACGCTTTTGGGTAAAAGGATGCTTTTACAAATATTAGCTCATTTAATCTTATCAGAGACTCCCTGGTATTGTAATATTATCATTTCCATTGTGCTCATATGAATTGAGACCCATTAAGGGTTTGCACAAGGTCATAAAATCAATCTAAGAAAACCTCTCGCCACTAGCCTTTTTTCCCTCCCTTACACATTTCTCCCCCCGCCCCATACAAATATTTCTCATAACCCTAAACCCTTACAACCATATCAGAATTCTGATTCTCTCGATCCCTAACGTGTCCCCCGCATTCTCCTCTTCGCTTACAGCTGCTTAAGATCTTTTGTCCCCTCCCAAGGTGGTGCACAATTGAATATGTGAGCCGGGGAAGCGGAAAGCGAAAGGAGAAACCAGACTGAGGCAGCTCCAAACCTAGAGAAACCAGAGTGTGCCTAGGAAGTTGGCGTGACCGCTGCAGCACGGTGCCACTTCCAAAACCTTAAATCCCCGTCTCGGAATCCCGACCAGGGGCCGCCGTTCCCGGTAACACTTACGTGACATTGACAGGACCCGGACAACCCGGGATTGTGCGGCAGCCGCCATCTTTTCCCACAATCCCCCACGACAGCACTCCCGGCTGACTACGGCTGCTAAGCTGGGTCAAAACTTACCTTTCTCGCCTGTCTGCGCAAGCGCTAACCAAGAAACGACGGTTTCGGGTAGATTGTTGGTTAAGAAGAAAGCTGGGAAAGTGAAGGAGAGGGGGAAGAAAGGAAGTGAAAAGACTTTGGCTGTTGGAATCTCAGATCTGGAATAGGCTGTATAGGCTATTTATAATCTCTAATTGCCGAGGAACCTGAAGTTCAGAGTTAACCAGTGACTGACTCAGGACATGCAAAATGGCAAGACCCGAGGTAGAAGAGCTCACCTTTCCTGACTCTCAGTTTCCTGTTCCCTGAAAATGTAAGCTAAGCTGGCAGCCCTGGTGAGTCCGGAGGAAGAAGGAGGCGTAGCCCTTCACCAATTGTGATTCTGATGTCACTCTCCAGTCCCAGCAAGGGGGAGGTACATGGAAGGCCACAGGAAGAAACAAGATCTTGAGCTGAGCAAGAACATCCCAGCATCTTCATTGACTTTAAAAGTATATTCTGGAGTCTTCCGTGGTTCACTATTCCAGTACTACAGAGGTAGGTAATCTTACTGGACTGATAAAACAGCCTAGTCATTTTTATCTGTGTCTTTCCATTGCAGATTCCTTATATTACATGGCAGGAGGGGGGTAAACTGAGGGATAGTGAAGACAACAATAAATTAATCAAGAGCTTTCCTCATATCTCAGAACCTATCCTCTGTAAGAGTAAGTGATCACATAATTTCTGTACTTTTTGTGACCCTTTCTCATTTTTTTCCCCTGCTTCCAGATGTCAGAAAAGGTTGACTGGTTACAAAGCCAAAATGGAGTATGCAAAGTTGATGTCTATTCTCCTGGAGACAACCAAGCCCAGGACTGGAAAATGGTAAGGGTCAACCTCTTGATAAACACTAGGTTTATAGTCAGATGAATCCTTGTCTATTTTTAAGGACACCTCCACGGATCCTGTCAGAGTGCTCAGCTGGCTCCGCAGAGACCTGGAGAAGAGTACAGCAGAGTTCCAAGATGTTCGGTTCAAACCCGGAGAATCATTTGGTGGGGAAACGTCCAACTCAGGAGACCCACACAAAGGTTTCTCTGTAGACTATTACAACACCACCACCAAGGGCACTCCAGAAAGATTGCATTTTGAGATGACTCACAAAGAGATTCCTTGCCAGGGCCCCAGGGCCCAACTTGGCAACGGGAGTTCAGTAGATGAAGTTTCCTTCTATGCTAACCGCCTCACGAATCTAGTCATAGCCATGGCCCGCAAAGAGATCAATGAGAAGATCGATGGCTCTGAAAACAAATGTGTCTATCAGTCATTGTACATGGGGAATGAACCCACACCCACCAAAAGCCTCAGTAAGATAGCATCAGAGCTTGTGAATGAGACCGTCTCTGCATGTTCCAGGAATGCTGCCCCAGACAAGGCTCCTGGCTCTGGAGACAGAGTCTCGGGATCATCACAAAGTCCCCCAAATTTGAAATACAAGTCCACTTTGAAGATCAAGGAGAGCACCAAAGAAAGACAGGGTCCAGATGACAAGCCTCCTTCTAAGAAGTCTTTCTTCTATAAGGAAGTGTTTGAATCTCGTAATGGAGATTATGCCAGAGAGGGTGGAAGGTTCTTTCCTCGGGAGAGAAAGAGGTTTCGAGGGCAGGAAAGGCCTGATGACTTTACGGCTTCTGTTAGTGAAGGGATCATGACCTATGCTAACAGTGTGGTATCTGATATGATGGTCTCCATCATGAAGACACTGAAGATCCAAGTGAAAGACACAACCATTGCCACCATCCTACTGAAGAAGGTTCTGCTCAAGCATGCAAAAGAGGTGGTCTCGGATCTCATCGACTCCTTCTTGAGGAATCTCCACAGCGTCACAGGGACCCTCATGACTGACACACAGTTTGTCTCGGCTGTGAAAAGAACTGTCTTCTCTCATGGAAGCCAAAAGGCCACAGATATCATGGATGCCATGCTAAGGAAGCTGTACAATGTAATGTTTGCCAAGAAAGTCCCTGAGCATGTCAGGAAAGCCCAAGACAAGGCTGAGAGTTATTCCCTCATCTCCATGAAAGGAATGGGTGATCCTAAAAACCGAAATGTGAACTTTGCCATGAAATCTGAAACTAAATTGAGAGAAAAAATGTATTCTGAACCCAAATCAGAGGAGGAGACTTGTGCGAAAACTCTGGGTGAGCACATTATCAAAGAGGGGCTTACCTTGTGGCATAAAACTCAGCAGAAAGAATGTAAATCTCTAGGTTTCCAGCATGCAGCATTTGAAGCTCCCAACACACAGCGTAAGCCTGCATCAGACATTTCCTTTGAGTACCCTGAAGATATTGGCAACCTCAGCCTTCCTCCATATCCTCCAGAGAAACCTGAGAATTTTATGTATGATTCAGACTCCTGGGCCGAGGACCTGATCGTGTCTGCCCTGCTTCTGATTCAATATCACCTGGCCCAGGGAGGAAGAAGGGATGCACGGAGCTTCGTTGAAGCTGCTGGCACCACCAACTTTCCTGCCAATGAACCTCCTGTAGCTCCCGATGAATCTTGCCTTAAGTCTGCTCCCATTGTAGGTGACCAAGAACAAGCAGAAAAGAAGGACCTAAGGAGTGTTTTCTTTAATTTCATCCGGAACTTACTTAGTGAGACCATTTTCAAGCGTGACCAGAGCCCTGAACCCAAGGTGCCGGAACAGCCAGTTAAGGAAGATAGGAAGTTGTGTGAAAGACCGTTGGCGTCTTCTCCCCCCAGGCTATATGAGGATGATGAGACCCCTGGTGCCCTTTCTGGGCTGACCAAGATGGCTGTCAGCCAGATAGATGGCCACATGAGTGGGCAGATGGTAGAACATCTGATGAACTCAGTGATGAAGCTGTGTGTCATCATTGCTAAGTCCTGTGATGCTTCGTTGGCAGAGCTGGGAGATGACAAGTCTGGAGATGCCAGTAGGCTAACTTCGGCCTTCCCAGATAGTTTATATGAGTGCTTACCAGCCAAGGGCACAGGGTCAGCAGAAGCTGTCCTGCAGAATGCCTATCAAGCTATCCATAATGAAATGAGAGGCACATCAGGACAGCCCCCTGAAGGGTGTGCAGCACCCACGGTGATTGTCAGCAATCACAACCTAACGGACACAGTTCAGAACAAGCAACTCCAAGCCGTCCTTCAATGGGTAGCTGCCTCTGAGCTCAATGTCCCTATTTTGTATTTTGCTGGTGATGATGAAGGGATCCAGGAGAAGGTAAGAAACAAAGGCAGAGGAATTTGGAAGCTCCTCACCACTGGTGTTTTCTTTCCTTTCACAGCTACTTCAGCTCTCAGCTGCTGCTGTGGACAAAGGATGCAGTGTGGGCGAGGTTCTGCAGTCGGTGCTGCGCTATGAGAAGGAGCGCCAGCTGAATGAGGCGGTGGGGAATGTCACACCGCTGCAGCTGCTGGACTGGCTGATGGTGAACCTGTAATCGGCAACCCCACTGCTTTCCCCTCTTCTGGCAGTGGGGCCGGCCCTTATCCCCGCCCTTCTTTCTCACTTCCACATCTCCCCCTCTATATCCTCACAGAGCCCTAACATTATCTTCACACCACTCTCATCAAAGACATGTCATCTTGTGCTAGCCACTGGATTTTGCAGATTTTCCTGTCCATGCAAGCAAGGACGTAAAATTAAAAAATTACAATTAAAGGGCTCCACATGTTTTGTTTCCTTGGGATCCA